AAACCCACAAAAAACCAAAAAGCTTATTCCCAATTTTTAAGTAAAAATATTTCATGGCCGGGCGTGGTGGCTCACACGCCTGTAATCCCAGCACTTCCTGAGGTGGGTGGATCACGAGGTCAGGAGTTCAAGACCAGCCTGACCAATATGGTGAAACCCTGTCTCTACTAAAAATACAAAAATTAGCCAGGTGTGGTGGTGCACGCCTATAATCTCAGCTACTCGGGAGGCTGAAGAAGGAGAATTGCTTGAACCCGGGAGGTGGAGGTTGCAGTGAGCCAAGATCGTGCCACTGCACTACAGCCTGCACAACAGGAGCAAGACTCCATCTCAAAAAAAAAAAAAGCGAGCTTATTCCCAATTTTTAAGTAAAAATATTTCATGGTTGGGCACGGTGGCTCACGCCTGTAATCCCAGTACTTTGGGAGGCCAAGGCGGGCAGATCACGAGGTCAGGAGTTCAAGACCAGCCTGACCAATATGGTGAAACCCTGTCTCTACTAAAAATACAAAAATTAGCCGGGCGTGGTGGCACGCGCCTGTAGTCCCAGCTACTTGGAGGCTGAGGCAGGAGAATCGCCTGAACCTGGGAGGCGGAGGTTGCAGTGAGCCAAGATTGCGCCACTGCACTCCAGCCTGGCAACAGAGTGAGACTCTGTATCAGAAAAAAAAAAAAAAAAAAAACATGATTATTGATAATGAACTCTTTATAAATAACACTGTTCACAAGGAAATACCAATTGATCTATTGATACGTGACATGAGACAGAATGTACTATTTTTAAATATAAAAGGAATTTCATTAGGTTTAGATAAGCTGAGAATACACAAAAGTTTTCCAGGCTATTTAATCAAGTAACTTACAATGTACACATTCCTGAGTATACACCATTGTGGTGACATCATTTATTTTGGAATTTTCTGCATTCAGCTTAAAAGGTGTTTCTTCCCAAGAAACTGAACTTTTCTGTCAAATGCACTTGATCGAATAGGAGAATTGGGTTCATAAAATGGATTCATTGAAAACTAGGAAAGAAGAAAGTATTAGTGAAGCAAAAAAGCTGACAAATCTTAAGTTTCTGAAAGGAAATCATTTTAAAGTTTTAAATTAAAAACCAAAGACATTCCAAAGTCTAAAGACCACATTTTTAAGTTTTATTGAAAATGCTGCATTGTTAATAACATCCTCTTAAGGAAATTTTTATTTTGGTGTTTTGGTTTTGAGAAGTATCTGTGGCAAAACTAATGGCAGTATGATAAATGTTGCCTGTGTCAGTTAACTTTCAGAATTTACCGTGTGTGTGAAATACTCATATTCATTATAAATAAATGGATTAATCTCTATGGCCCTTTGGCTACATAAAACAAAAAAATCTGCCATGTGCTCAGAGTTCAGAAAAAGCTATTCTTGTGTGGTAATCTTTTAACAATCAGGTTTTTAATACTCTCCTTTAACACAAGACTGCTAAATGATCAGCTTCTCAAATTAGTGTATCATAACGCATGACAGAAAATCATTAAATGGAATCACTAATGAGGAAAGGCATTGCTGATTTTTATACCTTAATCACTTGACATTGTTCATCTTTATAAGAGGGCTAAATATTACTTACTACCTCTGACTAGGAATACTGTTAAATTGTATTACTGTGCTGATATGCAAGAAATTCTGTCCAAATACAGAACTTATTTAAATTATTAAAAACATATGGGCCAGGCATGGTGGCTCACGCCTGTAATCCCAGCACTTTGGGAGGCCAAGGCGGGTGGATCACTTGAGGTCAGGAGTTTGAGACCAGCCTGGCCAACATGGCAAAACCTCGTCTCTACTGAAAATACAAAAATTAGCTGGGTGTGGTGGTGCACACTTGTGGTCCCAGCTACTTGGGAGGCTGAGGCAGGAGAATCGCTTGAACCTGGAAGGCAGAGGTTGCAGTGAGCTGAGATCACGCCACTGCACTCCAGCCTGGGTGACAGAGCAAGACTGTCTCCAAAACAAAACATACTATTGTTATCACTGCAGTGTAACCATGACGTCCTATTATTATTTTATTTTTCAAAATCAAGAAATGCAAGTGGCGCCATTCTTCTTGAGTGGCTATTTGATCATATAAAAATCACTTCCTGCCAGTTTATGATCTCTATTGCACTGTAACTTATTTGTAAAGTAGATGGAAACATTTTAGATTAAATTATGAAGTAATTTTCCCTTATATAGGCTGCTTTCTTGCTGTCTTTAGGGATCCCTAATAAAATCAGCTATGAGGACAACAAGGTGAAGAATGAAACCAATTTACCTTCACAATCATCTAAAGGTAACTACCATGAAGTTGTGTTCCTAAATACACGCAGGTAACCTATAACCATTTTGTCTTTTAGTCCAACATGTTTACCGTGGCTGATGTGTTGAGTCAAGATGAACTGCGCAAAAAGCTATACCAGACGTTTAAGGATCGGGGTATACTGGATACACTCAAGGTATCGGATTTAGGCGTATCTGTGTCAGCTTTTCTTTTTTATTTTTGTTTTTATTTTATGCTAGACACAACTTCGAAACCAGCTAATTCATGAGTTGATGCACCCTGTATTGAGTGGAGAACTGCAGCCTCGGTCCATTTCAGTAGAAGGGAGCTCCCTCTTAATAGGCGCCTCTAACTCTTTAGTGGCAGATCACTTACAAAGATGTGGCTATGAATATTCACTTTCTGTTTTCTTTCCAGAAAGTGGTTTGGCAAAAGAAAAGGTAAAGTCTTTCCTTTTCTGTTTCTGAAGTTTTATGTCTACTTAGTAACCTATTTTTTCTTAAGGTATTTACTATGCAGGATCTATTACAACTCATTAAAATCAACCCTACTTCCAGTCTCTACAAATCACTGGTAAGATGGCTTAGTTTCTGTAATCTACTTTGCTGAATAAAAGTGAAATATTTTCTTTTAACAGGTTTCAGGATCTGATAAAGAAAATCAAAAAGGTAGGAGCCGTCATCTTTGTAGAGAACAGCAACTGAAACAAAACTGTATGCATATGTTTTTTAGGTTTTCTTATGCATTTTTTAAAAGAATTGGCAGAATATCATCAAGCTAAAGAGAGTTGTAATATGGAAACTCAGACAAGTTCGACATTTAACAGAGATTCTCTGGGTAATTATAGCCTTCTTTCTTAATTTCAGTTCATGTCCTAATTTGATGTGTTATTTTTTAATAGCTGAGAAGCTTCAGCTTATTGATGATCAGTTTGCAGATGCTTACCCTCAGCGTATCAAGTTCGAATCTTTAGAAATAAAGCTAAATGAGTATAAGAGAGAAATAGAAGAGCAACTTCGGGCAGAAATGTGTCAAAAGGTAAGCTTTATCTTGTTACTGTAAACAAGAGTGGTATTTTTAATTTTTTGTGATCAATTTGCAGTTGAAGTTTTTTAAAGATACCGAGATAGCAAAAATTAAAATGGAAGCAAAAAAAAAGTATGAAAAGGAGTTAACCATGTTCCAGAATGATTTTGAAAAAGCTTGTCAAGCAAAATCTGAAGCTCTCGTTCTTCGGGAAAAGAGTACCCTTGAAAGAATTCACAAGCACCAAGAGGTGGTATTTACAAATATTTTATGGGTGGCTATTGCTTGCTAAAAATTAATGCTTTTCTATACAGATTGAAACAAAAGAAATTTATGCTCAAAGGCAACTTTTACTAAAAGATATGGATTTGCTAAGAGGAAGAGAAGCAGAGCTGAAGCAAAGAGTTGAAGCTTTTGAATTGTAAGTAATGCATGTTCATTTTGGATATTCAGTTATTTACTTTTTATATTTTTGTTAATTTCAGGAACCAGAAGCTCCAGGAAGAAAAACATAAAAGCATAACTGAGGCACTTAGGAGACAGGAGCAGAATATAAAGAGTTTTGAGGAGACCTATGACCGAAAGCTCAAGAATGAACTTCTAAAGTAATTGTTTAGCATTTTTAAATAACTAATATAGGAGCTCATATTTAGTCATTCTGATTCTCAGGTATCAACTTGAACTGAAGGATGACTACATCATTAGAACTAATCGACTGATTGAAGATGAAAGGAAGAATAAAGGTGATGTTTGGGGGGAAAATAAGCTGTATTTTTATGGTGTTTAATTGGTGGGCTCTTTTTTCAGAAAAAGCTGTTCATTTGCAAGAGGAGCTCATAGCTATTAATTCAAAAAAGGAGGAACTCAATCAATCTGTAAATCGTGTGAAAGAACTTGAGGTAATTGTTAAGCATGTTGGTTTTTGAAATAGTTCAAATGTAAATTTTCCTTTTTGAATTTTAGCTTGAATTAGAGTCTGTCAAAGCCCAGTCTTTGGCAATAACAAAACAAAACCATATGCTGAATGAAAAGGTTAAAGAGATGAGTGATTATTCACTACTAAAAGAAGAGAAACTGGAGCTTCTGGCACAAAATAAATTACTTAAACAACAACTGGAAGAGAGTAGAAATGAAAACCTGCGTCTCCTAAACCGTATGTATTTTTCTTTTCTTCTGACTTGCGTGCTAGGATTTTTTTTTTTTTTTTACCTTCTTAGGCCTAGCTCAGCCGGCTCCTGAACTTGCAGTCTTTCAGAAAGAACTACGGAAAGCCGAAAAGGCTATAGTGGTTGAGCATGAGGAGTTCGAAAGCTGCAGGCAAGCTCTGCACAAACAACTGCAAGACGAAGTGAGTATTGCTCTTCTTCAGTTCTAGTGTGATTGATTTCTTTTCCTATTCTGAATCTTTTCAGATTGAGCATTCTGCACAGCTGAAGGCCCAGATTCTAGGTTACAAAGCTTCTGTAAAGAGTTTAACTACTCAGGTTGCCGATTTAAAATTGCAACTGAAGCAAACTCAGACAGGTTAGAGACGTTTTAACCCATAAATATTTTTGTACTTCTGAAATTGGCTTTTTGTACCCTGCAGCCCTAGAGAATGAAGTGTACTGCAATCCAAAGCAGTCTGTGATCGATCGTTCTGTCAATGGATTAATAAATGGCAATGTGGTGCCTTGCAATGGTGAGATAAGTGGGGATTTCTTGAACAATCCTTTTAAACAGGAAAACGTTCTAGCACGTATGGTTGCATCAAGGATCACAAATTATCCAACTGCATGGGTGGAGGGTAGTTCCCCTGATTCTGACCTTGAGTTTGTAGCCAATACTAAGGCAAGGGTCAAAGAGCTTCAGCAAGAGGCCGAACGCTTGGAAAAGGCTTTCAGAAGTTACCATCGGAGAGTCATTAAAAACTCTGCCAAAAGCCCACTAGCAGCAAAGAGCCCACCATCTCTGCACTTGCTGGAAGCCTTCAAAAACATTACTTCCAGTTCCCCGGAAAGACATATTTTTGGAGAGGACAGAGTTGTCTCTGAGCAGCCTCAAGTGGGCACACTTGAAGAAAGGAATGACGTCGTGGAAGCACTGACAGGCAGTGCAGCCTCGAGGCTCCGCGGGGGCACTTCCTCCAGACGCCTCTCTTCCACACCCCTTCCAAAAGCAAAAAGAAGCCTCGAAAGTGAAATGTATCTGGAAGGTAAGCCACCCGCACAAAGGGTTGCGGGGTGCATATTCTTGCCTTGGTTCTTTCTGCACCTTAGGTCTGGGCAGATCACACATTGCTTCCCCCAGTCCTTGTCCTGACAGAATGCCCCTACCATCACCCACTGAGTCTAGGCACAGCCTCTCCATCCCTCCTGTCTCCAGCCCTCCGGAGCAGAAAGTGGGGTAAGTATAACGTTCTGATTGATTAGCTTCAGGAAACTTCACGAGTTTTATCCTTCCAATCTAGTCTTTATCGAAGACAAACTGAACTTCAAGACAAAAGTGAATTTTCAGATGTGGACAAGCTAGCTTTTAAGGATAATGAGGAGTTTGAATCATCTTTTGAATGTAAGTTCAAATATAAATACCAGTTTTTATATAAGGACTCATGGGACAATTGTGCCTCATGCAGCTGCAGGGAACATGCCAAGGCAGTTGGAAATGGGCGGGCTTTCTCCTGCCGGGGATATGTCTCATGTGGACGCTGCTGCAGCTGCTGTGCCCCTCTCATATCAGCACCCAAGTAAGTTCTTTTTTTGAACTAACAGTCAGCAGTGGAAGCTACTCTTTATTTTCTGTCCTATTAGGTGTAGATCAGAAACAAATTGAAGAACAAAAGGAAGAAGAAAAAATACGGGAACAGCAAGTGAAAGAACGAAGGCAGAGAGAAGAAAGAAGGCAGAGTAACCTACAAGAAGTTTTAGAAAGGGAACGAAGAGAACTAGAAAAACTGTATCAGGAAAGGGTAATAAGTATGACTTGATTCTCTGAACTGGTGTGTATTTTCTGTTTTGGTGCCTGTTTTATAGAAGATGATTGAAGAATCACTGAAGATTAAAATAAAAAAGGAATTAGAAATGGAAAATGAATTAGAAATGAGTAATCAAGAAATAAAAGACAAATCTGCTCACAGTGAAAATCCTTTAGAGAAATACATGAAAATCATCCAGCAGGAGCAAGACCAGGAGTCGGCAGATAAGGTGCCAGTGCCATGGGCAGGGCAATCTGTGGGTTCAAAATTTTCCACCCTCTCCATGTAATCAGAGCTCAAAAAAGATGGTCCAAGAAGGCTCCCTAGTGGACACGCTGCAATCTAGTGACAAAGTCGAAAGGTACCTGTTTTCCCTACACACTTTCATACACAGTGATAGAATTAAGAGGTGGCACCTTTTGCAGGTGACTAAGAGTGGGATTAGTGACCTTATAAAAGGGCTCAATGGAACTAGCTAGGCCCTTTTGCCCTTGCACCATTTGAAGACACTGCATTGATCCCCTCTGGAGAACACAGCAACAAGGCACCATCTTGGAAGCCGAGACCGGGCCTTCACCAGACATCGAACCTGCCAGTGCCTTCCTTGATCTTCGACTTCCCAGCCTCTAAAACTGTAAGAAATACATTTCTGGTCTTTGTAAGTTACCCAGTCTAAGGTATTTTGCTATAGCAGCAGGAACAGACTGAGATAGCATCTTTATTATGGAACCTTTGGTCCTCATACTTAATGAATGGGCGTATTTCCTTTGTTTTTAAATGAATGGGCTCCTTCCCTATAATTGACTTCATCTCTTAAAAAATCAAGTTTTACAAGGCAGAACTGGAAAAAAATCTCTACTGAACCCTCTAAAGGGTCCTAGGTTTCGTGGCAGGATCACTATGGGTAATTAAGAGGCTGCTTGTGATTTTATCTAACCATTATTTACAGTTTTCCTCTGGTGACTCATGTGACTTAAATAATTGCACAAAATGCTACTTAAACAGAAGATACTAAGTAGTGTGACAAATAGCACACTAATTGAGCCTCCTGATTGTTCTGCCATGCATGAAGGAAGGGTGATGATCTAGAGTCAGCACCTCATTTAGGAATGGCCATGTGTCAATAGTGACAAAGGCTGGGCCTCACTAAGAAAGGTCAGACGCAGAGAATCCAAATGCATAATCATGTTGAGAGGTAAGAGTTTAAACAGATTATAAAATAAAATCCTAAGTAACATATTTAGCTTGGCTACTCTAGAGAGTCAACTGTTAGAACTAGGTTTTTTTGTATTCCAGAGTAAATCTTTCAATAGACTTTTGTACCTTTGGTTTGAAAAATAACTACACACATGCCCTTATTTTGTTTCTGCTTTGCCCACGTTTAAGCTTTGTTGATCCTATAGGTAGATGGCATTTATTTGTTGAAAAACTAGTCAGAAAAATTCTTACTTTATAGAGAACTACAGACGTGCTAGTGGCACTTTTATGCCCAATACAGCCCAGTGGATTATTTAATATTTTCTTTAATTGCTGAAGAGATTTTTGCCAGAAATAAAACAATTAGCACTCACAGATTTGATTTCCATACCAATGTGAAATCTTGACTCTGCACATTATTCAAAAGTGAAACCATACTGAGAACAAAGAAAGATAGGATTTATGTATGGTAAAAAGGCAAGTGAATGAAGCTATAATTTTATTTCATTACTCTTAGTACATCCACAACTATTTCCACCTAAATAGATCTTTAAAATAAGCATACACAAGTATTGACTATTATCTACAAATATTTATTGTAACACTTGAATAGAACTACAGGAAGCCCTTGGCACTGATAGAAAATATTGATTCACTGTTAGGTTACAAAAATTTATACATAGCAAAATTTAATGCTCTTTACATAAAAAATATTAGACTACTTAAACAAAACTTTCAAAAATTCCTGGTAATAGCTACCAGAATTAGAAAAGTAAAATTAGGCTTTAGACACTGCCTCTTCTAGAACACTGGACTCTGACAGCACCTCCACTGCTGGAAAGAATAGTTAAATCTGTCATGCAACAGGAAAACAAAACACTAAGCTATTTTGGAACAACTGTTCTACACAGAAGAGAGCTTCTCTTAATTTAAAAAAAAAAAAAAATCCCAAATAGGCATTTTTAGGCATTAACCAAAAAAGAGAATCCAAATGAAATATTATACTTGATGTTCAATTTTAATAGCATCTTGATAAAGGTATGCTTCCTTTCATTTGAATACATTTCTGCACATGTATGTTATAAAATCCAGGAAACAGCCAAACCACAAGTTAACTCTTAACAATGAATATACATAGTTAACCCTATAGTAAGCAGCCCCTTTGAAAAGCACTGATGCACCCAACAGTTATATGGATCATTTCATAAAGAGCAACACAAAGTTTACCATCACTAATACCCAGTACCTACAGTCACTTAATGTTCTGGAACACAATAATGTAAAAGGCAAGTTTCTTTTGAAAATGGCTTAAACTCAAGCAGTTCTCTTGCTGAACATCAAACTTTATTATTCCAGGAAACTAAGATTTAGATAAGAAAAAAATGAAATACCAACCCTAATTTAAATTACTTAAGTATTCAAGTCTATAAAAGTAGGAGGTTAGAGGTCTGTGGTCAATTTGCAATTAGGTTTTAGATAGTTGGTATGAAACTGTAAACTTCGTATCCAGACCACTGAAAAATGGTTTAGAATGGTGGTCATTTTAATAAGGTAACACTTCTTAATAATTAAGAAAAACATTTATGGAACAAAATTCTGTGAAAGATATTTGGGTCTCTAGTTATGATATAAATTCTTAGAAATTTAAAGCAAATACTCATTAAGGCAAAGCTGACATTTCTCAAGAATAATGAAAATTGGATCAGTATTTTGTTAAAATGAAATCTGTTATAAAATTGCTTCTGGAAAGCTTGTCAGTGAGTCCAGCATCCAGATTCTTTAATAGTAGGGTCAGCAGAATTGTAGCTAATTTTAGCATTATTGAAAAATATATTTCTGATTGGCTCAGGAAATTAATGGGTCCTGGACTTGGGAGGGAAAAGCTAGTTTGAGAAATCAATCATAAGAATCACATTATCTTTGATCCAAAGTTTAATAAATGTCAGCTGTCAGAAATGGAACTTTACATCAATTCCATTTTATTTCCTATGTAGATAACACTTGAGGACAGATGGCATATATGTGAATTTACGGTCTTATCCCTTGATGCTGGGCATGTCACAGGTCCTTATTAAGGAGTCACAGGTCCCTATTAAGGAGTGTGACATATTCCATTGAGTGTCTTGGTAGAATTGCCCTAGCAATAAATGTGAACATGCCACAAATTCCCAAAGTATGAACGATCATTTTGTCAAAGTGTTGCCTTTTAAAATGGCTAACATGAAACCTCCAATATTTGTTCTAAAGAAAAAGATTTACCCACTGGAAGGTTTTCCTAGAGATACATCCCAGCAGCTTGAGACAGACAGTGAAGTGTTTGTACATCTACATTAGTTTGGTGGGATACACATCTGTACTGCAGAGCAGCTGTCTGATGATTTGTCAGAGCTGTAAATACGTCGGCCGAAACACTCTGGCAAACATTTATGTGTAAGAATTGAGTTGTTCTTTTGACCGAGACTGGATATCTTGCAGTTCCTGTTCTTCCTTTGCTTTGATATCCTGGTAAGCCTGCATTTTGCTCGCATCCTTTAAGTAAGCCCAGTTAGAAGACAGTATCATGAGGAAGTGGATCTGGAAGAGAAGGGTGAGCATGATGGCTAGTGAGCATTGTGAGAAGGCAAAGCGAGGCGCTAGTTAGATTAGACAGACTTGACTTTAAAGGGGCGAAGGTTAATTCTGTATTAATAAATACTCGCTCTACTAGCAGAGCTGTCAGATCCTGAAAGCATGCTCTACTAGTTGGCTTCGCATTAAAAGGCTGAAGAAAAGTTAGTATACAAACATAGTGAACTGGAAAAAAATGGCCAAAGGTATTGTTAAGAAAAAGCAAAAATGAAATACGAGAGGGTGCTTTTTTTTTTTTTTTTAATACCATTTTGAGAGTAATTTTAAAGACTAATGCGAAAGTTCGGGAGCACATTGTATATTTGAAATAAGTGTAGTGTGTGCAAAGACCATTTTCTACCTGTGGATAAAAATCAATTCCCCCAAAGGCCTAAAAGCATGAACAATGTTTATTTTGAGTAAATAATTAAACTACATATTTAACATGGAAAAAATTAAATGAATGTCAAAACCAAAATTAAGAACTATAAGCAAAGCATGCAGTCTCTGTTAACAAAACTTAGTTGTGAAACTACATTTTTCATTTTGTAAATGCCATTATTTCATTTCATAAAATGTAAAAATCCTCAGTATCATTCTTTACACTTGATGCGGCAAACACTTCTTTCCTATTTTCCTCGTATTTCCTGCAAAATAAATCTACATCTCAAGTTCCTTATAGTTCATACTTTCTTCTCAACATATTT